TTTTTTTTGCTGATCAGCGGAACAGAACAGAGAACCCCACAATAGATTCACACTGATATGGTCATTTGGTTTTCAACAAGGACATCAAAGCAATCCAGCAGGGAATGGAATGCCTTTTTTACAAACTGCAGAAAAATGATATCTATGAGAAAGAAGATTAACCTTGATGGCTCCCTCACTCCATACCCAACAATTAATTCAAGATGTGTCATAGTCCTAAATGTAGAAGCTAAAAACCATAAAGCTTTTAAAGAAAAGCATAGGAAGATATCCTAGTAACTTGAGAATAGATAGATGTATCTTAGCTCATAGAAAGCAATAATCAGGCAAAAAAATTGGTTTGACTTTATCAAAATTAAAAATGTATCATTAAAAAAACACCATTGGCCAGACATGGTGGCTCACACCTGTAATCCTAGCACTTTGGGAGGCTGAGGCAGAAGGATTACTTGAGGCCGGGAGTTCAAGACCAGCCAGGGGAACACAGTGAGACCCCCATCTCTACAAAAATATTAAAATGTTAGCAGGGCATGGTGGCGCGTGTCTGTAGTCCCAGCTACTCAGGAGACTGAAATGGGAGGATCACTTGAGTCCGGGAGGTCGAGGCTGCAGTGAGTCATGATTGTGCCACTGCACTTTAGCCTCGGCAACAGAGCGAGACCCTGTCTCCAAAAAAAAAAAAAAAAAACCCACCATTAAGAAAATAAATGGGAGCAAGCCACAGACTGGGATGTGTAGTTCATAAAGAACTATAACTCAATAGTAGAAAGATAATCCTAGTAAAAAGGGCAAAAATTTGAACTGATACATCACGAAACCAGATAGATGAATGGCCAATAAGGACATGAAAAAGCCCTCAACACCATTAGTCATCTGAGCTAAAATGTACTTCTGTATTAAGGATTTTTGCATGTTTTTACTGGGATTGTAGTCTGTCTTTCTTCCTTTGACTTGATTTGATTTTTTAAAAATAGACCTATTAAAATTACCTCTTAAAAAATTTGGTACTTATTATTTCTTTCAGGGAAAATACTCTGCATACCTTAAAACAACGGCAGCTGACTTCTTACGTTGGAAGTGTTCGTCCGCTTGTCACTGAATTGGTAAATGTTCTTTGAAATGAAAGTTGCCTTCAAAGTTAACTGATTTTTTTTTTCAGGCTGAGAATTTTTTCTCGTGGATCTTTGTTTTGCTCTTCTAAAGGTTTGCACACACTAACATTTTACTCTAAAACAACTAAGTTGCATTGGAATCTGATGGAATATATTGAAACATATCCGTGACCTTTGAATTGTAAGTAATAAGTTGTGGAAAGTATACTTAACAAATTGTTTTCCATTGGAAATCCATCATGTAGATCATGTGTGCTGTTTGCTGCTAAAGTGAGAACAATATATTATCCTAAATGCTTAGAAGCACATGGAAAAAAGGTAGGTAGAAATAACTGTTTTGGGAGATTTGTACTTATTTATTAGAAATCTGTTTAAATTTTTTTATTAGGCATTGGTGTTTTTTATGTGGCATTAATCCCAAAATAGGTCTTAATAGGCCCTCTTCCCATATGTTCTCAAAAAGTACCAGGTAAGCACTTTGTAGTCACAGAACAGAAGGTTTTTGCTTTGTGTTCTTCTTCCATCTAGGTCTAATTCTATTTAAACTTGACCATGTAGCTGCTGTGATAGAGTGAAACTCAAGTCATCTTCTAGTGTTACCTGGGCTGGGATAGGCTAGTAGTATTTCTGCCTTGCCTGACTGAGGCATGCCCTTTGTGGGCCAACTGAGTATGTTTTAAGTAGGGAAGCAGATGACTATGTGGCTATTTGGAACACTTGTAATCTTGTGAGAGCTTCATTCCCTTTGTTACTTAATTAAATTGAAACAATTTATTTCAGCCAGGCGCAGTGGTTCACGCCTGTAATCCCAGCACTTTGGGTGGCCGAGGTGGGTGGATCATGAGGTCAGGAGTTCGAGACCAATCTGGTCAACGTGGTGAAACCCCGTCTCTACTAAAAATACAAAAATTAGCTGGGCGTGGTGGCGTGCACCTATAATCCCAGCTGCTCGGGAGGCCGAGGCAGGAGAATTGCTTGAACAGAGGAGATGGAGGTTGTGGTGTGCTGAGATCGCGCCACTGCACTCCAGCCTGGGCGACAGAACAAGACTCCGTCTCGGAAAAGAAAAAAGAAAAAATGAATTTATTTGTGTATAAACTCAGGATAGGTTTATCATCTCTTGATGATGTGTAAAATGTATGTAAGTACAAAGGATTTATGGTTGATGATGACTTTTTTTTCTTCTTACAGGACCCTGATGCTCCCATAAGACAGAAAATGCCCCTTGATGATCTGGATAGAGAAGATGAAGTTAGATTACTCAAATATCTCTTTACTCTAATCCGTGCTGGAATGACAGAAGAGGTCAGTCATGTATACCCTTCTTGTCTAATTTCATTGGACTGACTGCTCTTTCTTGTTTTCTAAGGCACAACGACTCTGTAAACGCTGTGGTCAAGCATGGAGAGCTGCAACACTTGAAGGCTGGAAACTGTACCATGACCCTAATGTTAATGGAGGTATTTTAGTAGATTTTATTCTGACAGTTGAGTAAACCAGAAATTTTCTTTTGCTATTTTATAGGAACAGAATTAGAACCTGTTGAAGGGAATCCATATAGACGCATTTGGAAAATAAGTTGCTGGAGAATGGCAGAAGATGTAAGATAAATAAAATATTCAGTGATACTGTTTTTCAAATTTGTTTATATTCATTGTGTTTTAGGAGCTTTTTAATAGATACGAGAGAGCAATTTATGCAGCTTTAAGTGGGAATCTTAAGCAGGTATGCAATCTGTTTTAATGTTTAAATTTTTTCTATATGTTTCTGTTTTGTAATGGGGAAAAAGCTGCTTCCTGTCTGTGACACCTGGGAAGACACAGTTTGGGCCTACTTCCGGGTGATGGTGGACAGTCTGGTAGAACAGGAGATCCAGACATCAGTAGCAACTCTGGATGAAACTGAAGAACTCCCTAGAGAATATCTGGGAGCAAAGTGAGTTTGTTGGATTGTTTTGAGTCATGGTGACATTATTCTTTTCCCGTTGTTTCTTTTGAAGCTGGACGTTAGAAAAGGTTTTTGAGGAACTTCAAGCTACTGACAAAAAGGTAAATGTTAATAGGAATATGTTAGGTATCTGGATTTATGGAAAATTAAAAACTTTTTTTTCAGAGAGTTCTGGAAGAGAATCAAGAACATTATCATATAGTTCAAAAGTTTCTTATCCTGGGAGACATTGATGGTAAGATATGGTTTTATTTTACTTTGTGTTTTTATTGTTGAATCTTCACTTTGATGGCTTGTAGGTTTGATGGATGAGTTTAGCAAATGGCTTTCCAAAAGCAGAAACAATCTACCTGGACACCTGCTTCGCTTTATGACTCACCTTATTTTGTTTTTCCGTACTCTGGGACTACAGACCAAGGTATATAAAAATGAACGATTTCTTCTTCTCTGTATTTATAATTATGTCTTTTTTTCCTATGAAGGAGGAAGTTTCTATTGAAGTTTTAAAGACATACATACAGGTAAACTTTGAGAACCTACAACCTGATTGTTTTTGACATACTTTGATCTTTTTCTATTTTTTAGCTTTTAATAAGAGAGAAACATACAAATCTTATAGCATTTTATACCTGTCATTTGCCTCAAGACCTAGCTGTTGCCCAGTATGCATTATTTTTGGAAAGTGTTACAGAATTTGAACAGCGCCACCATTGCCTGGAGTTGGCTAAAGAAGCAGGTAAAAATGGTTGAAAACTTTGTCTTTTGGCCTTTGTTTTTTGTCGCTTCAAAAAATTATTTAGATTTGGATGTTGCAACAATAACAAAAACTGTAGTTGAGAATATTCGAAAGAAAGATAATGGTGAATTTAGTCATCATGACCTGGCCCCAGCCCTAGATACTGGCACTACTGAGGTAATTTGGGATGGGGGGGCAGAGGTTTCTATTCCTTTTTCTTTTTTTCCCCTTTAATAAATAGGAGGATCGTTTAAAAATTGATGTAATTGACTGGTTGGTATTTGACCCAGCGCAGAGGGCAGAAGCACTGAAACAAGGCAATGCAATTATGAGAAAATTCTTGGGTATAGTATATTTTTATGCAGCTTCAAACTCCAGGCATTCAAAATTGTGTATCTTTTTTCACAGCATCAAAAAAGCACGAAGCTGCAAAAGAAGTATTTGTGAAAATTCCTCAGGATTCTATAGCAGAAATCTATAATCAGTGCGAGGAACAAGGAATGGAAAGTCCACTTCCTGCTGAAGATGATAATGCTATCCGAGAACATTTGTGCATCAGAGCTTATTTGGTGAGACTGTAAAGAAAGCCACAGATGTGCCTTTATATTTTGGTTTTTTTATTTCACATTTTAGGAAGCCCATGAAACCTTTAATGAGTGGTTTAAGCATATGAATTCAGTTCCACAAAAACCTGCTTTGATACCTCAACCAACTTTTACTGAGAAAGTGGCTCATGAACACAAAGAAAAGAAATATGAAGTAAGTTAAATATGGATCTAGGATGTGCCTACCATTATATGTCTGCCTTGTGTTTGTTTTGCAGATGGATTTTGGTATTTGGAAAGGGCATTTGGATGCCCTAACTGCTGATGTGAAGGAGAAAATGTATAACGTCTTGTTGTTTGTTGATGGAGGGTGGATGGTGGATGTTAGAGAGGTAAGCTGTGTGCATTGTTTATAGCCAAAAACTGTTAAAATGATTTATTGATGTCTGTTTGTAGGATGCCAAAGAAGACCATGAAAGAACACATCAAATGGTCTTACTGAGAAAGCTTTGTCTGCCAATGTTGTGTTTTCTGCTTCATACGATATTGCACAGTACTGGTCAGTATCAGGAATGCCTACAGTTAGCAGATATGGTATCCTCTGAGCGCCACAAACTGTACCTGGTAAGTTCTAGAGCCTTGTAGTTTTAAATTTTTTCTCATTCTTATTTCTCTTTTTAAAAATCAGGTATTTTCTAAGGAAGAGCTAAGGAAGTTGCTGCAGAAGCTCAGAGAGTCCTCTCTAATGCTCCTAGACCAGGGACTTGACCCATTAGGGTATGAAATTCAGTTATAGTTTAATCTTTGTAATCTCACTAATTTTCATGATAAATGAAGTTTTTAATAAAATATACTTGTTATTAGTAATTTTTTCTTTTGCATTACCATGTAAAATTTAGACATTTGAATTTTGTACTTTTCAGAATATTATCGTGACACTTTCAACATGTAGGGATATCAGCGTTTCTCTGTGTGCTTGTTAATAAAACTATATAAAAATTAAAATTTTCTGTTTTTACAAATTCCAGGGTTGTCTCTTTTTCATGTAATAAGAAAATTAAATTTTCTGTTCTAGTTTTTTCTGTAATCATAAGCATTCTGATATTTTAAAATCATAAAGATGATGGAAAGTAGATTTATTTTTAAGCCAGGTACGTAATTTTTTATTTATCATAAAATTTAGTATTTTTGAATATTAAAATTAAGAAGATGACTATAACAAGAATTTTTCTAACATAACATGCTATTATTATTTTAGTTATTTTGAAGACATTTCTAGTTTAACTTTCATTTAGCAAACTTCCTATCAAAATAAGAGCATATAAAGACTTAGCGTAGTACCTGGCACACAGTAAGCACTGAATATATTGGAGATTACAGATCCCGCTCTTCTAATAGGGGAAATACCATAAGTACATTTAAAAGGTGTCATTTAAAAATACAAGTAGTGGCTGGGTGCAGTGGCTCACGTCTGTAACCCCAGCACTTCGGGAGGCCGAGGCAGGTGGATCACCTGTCGTCAGGAGTTTGAGACCAGCCTGGCCAACATGGTGAAACCCTGTCTCTACTAAAAAAATACAAAAATTAGCCGGGCATGGTGGCAGGTGCCTGTAATCCCAGCTACTCAGGGGAGGCTGAGGCATGAGAATCTCTTGAACCTGGAAGGCAGAGGTTGCAGTGAGCCGAGATCACGCCACTGCACTCCAGCCTTGGGGACAGAGCGAGACACTGTCTCCAAAAAAAGAAAGAATTACAAGTAGTCTGAGCAGGAAGAACCTCTCTCCAGCTGAAAAGACTCTCAGGAAGTAGTATTGGTTTGGGGTTTGAGTAATGCACTGAATTTGCAAAGGCAAAGAGTGACACAAGAAGGATGAGGCTCTATAGATTAAGAAATCAGTATGAGCAAGAAATGATAAATGCTGGGCATTATTATGAACCAACAAATACACCAAATAGGCTAGAGTGTAGGGCTTATAAACAGGAGACAACTAAAAGAATGTGATTCTAATAGAAAACAGTAATTCCCCAAACTTGCTAATCATCTAAGGAATTTCTTGAATATGTATTTATAGATGCCACCCCTAGAGACAGCTGGCTTGGGAAGCCTGAGATGGGATCATAGAATTTGATCAGTTCTATATTATGTGCTTTTTTTGTTTTATTTCTCTAAAGAATTCATCTTGTCTTCCTGTTTTCTTTATTCTTACTAATATGCAAATGATTTTTACAGCTCATGCAGTCCTGTAATCATGATTATTGCTATGCTACTTTGCAAAAAATAAAAACAAAAAATTCATACCAAAACAAATACAGACTAGATTTGGGGTGGGGAGGGGAAATAAGTGAGTCTTAAAAGTAGTTTTGTTACTTGCAACAAACTGTATATATAGAAACTTTGTACAACCCAGGGTGACTATTTCCAAAGACTGTTACCTATTTGTTGAACAACAGTGGGAAAACTACTTAGCCTAAATGAGGAGGAGGAATATTGTATGCTTCCATCGTAACCGTATGTGGGTAAATGGACAAGGTCTGTCATCTATTTAGGAACTTGTTTTGCATGTCCCCCACTCTGTATTTGTCTTTTGTTGTGCCTTGTTTTTTGAATGTCCTTTAAAAAACACAGCACAGAAACCCACTAAGGTTGTGGAATTACAAAATTCCTTCAACCTTAGACTCTTAATTAGGATGCCCTCAAATGGACTTGTTTTTAATTTTTATTTATTTATTTATTTTTGAGACATGGTCTTGCTCTGTCTCCCAGGCCGGAGTGCAGTGGCATGATATCTCACTGCAAACCTCCGCCTCCTGGGTTCAAGCGATTCTCCTGCCTCAGCCTCCCTAGTAGCTGGGATTACAGGCGCCTGCCACCACGCCTGGCTAATTTTTGTATTTTTAGTAGAGACGGGGTTTTGCCATGTTGGCCAGGCTGGTCTCAAACTCTTGACCTCAAGTGATCCACTCGCCTCGATCTCTCAAAGTGCTGGGATTACAGGCATAAGCCACTGCACCCAGCCAATTGGACTCCTTTGAGTCCTTAGGGAGTCAATGTGTGTGTTGCTGCTTATTTAAATACAGTTCAGTTGGAGCCCCAAGAGTGCCAATGTGCTCCTCACAATTCCCAAATGCCTCTCTTCCTGAACACCAGAAGTGGTGGGCACCTGAGTGGGAAATTTCAGGCAACTTAATTTAGTTCCTCAGTGCCTACTCTTGAAGAACTGGGTTTTCATTCTAGAGAGGAAACTCAGGGAAGGGCGTGTTGCCTATCACAGGTTCGCATACTAAGTTTTAAAAACTTTTCTTGGTGTGACTTATGCCAAGGAATTATGAAGACTTTTTCCTTGAGCATTGCATGAAGGCTACAAAGTTGGAACAGGCATGTCCTGGGTGTGAAAGTTTTAATTTCCCTACCTCATTTATTTATTTAATTTAGAGATGGGGGTCTCACTATGTTGCCCATCCCGGCTTCCAACTCCTGGGCTCAAGCAATCCTCCCACGTCAGTCTCTCAAATAGCTGGGACTACAGGCCCACGCCACCATGCCCTACTTCCTCATTTATTTTAAATTTTTTGTACCACAGTCTCTCTTTTTAATTTTATGACTGCTGAATTAATCCTAGACTCTGTCTTAAAACTAAGAATTGATGTATTGGCAGGAACAGCTGGACATTCAAGATGTTTTTGTGATTCCTTTTTTAAAAATCTCCTTTTGTACCTGTAATATCTACAATATATAATCTTTCTTTATCGACTTAAGGAGGAAGGAGAAAGGAAGAACCTGACTTCTGTGTGAAGGACCTTACTGTCGATCAAGACTGTTACTCAAAGTTCTATCTCTTAGTCATTGCACCTGACCTGATCCAAAACATATATATATATTTGTATGCACCCCTAGAGACAGCTGTATATATATACGGTTTTGCCAGGTTGTACGTTTTTTTCTCGAGTTGTAAGTGAACACAGTAGCACTCGTTTACATTGTCAAGGGGACATCTTTAGAGAACACATTTTCTCACTGTTGAGCTAATAATGCTTTGTGAATGTATGATCTAAGGAGAAACCCTTGTAGTTATACCCGATGATGCTGTCTGTTGGAAAGTAAATTTTGAATGTCTTTTTCCAAAAATAAAAAATAAAAACATGCTTTCAATAAGTTCTTTCCCCCCTCTGGCGAG